AACTAACATGAATGACAGAAGGAAGGATGGCCTCTTCAAGCAACGATGATGAGGCAGTTATTTATATGGGGGAAAAATGGATTCTACCGTGGGTGGACTAAAGAGGAAATGTGAAAAAATAAAAAGTGAGAAACCGCTGGTAGTGAATCGGTGCAAGCGCCCTGGAGAAGAGACTTGGCAATATTTAGTAAAGTCAAACAGCACGAACCCTACTACTCTGCAAAGCTGCTGCAGGAACTGGCGGAACGAGGTCACGAAGGAAACCTTGCCGGAAAGGAAATTGCAGCAGTGCCTGTGTGCGTGCGTCTGTTGGCAAAACGCTGCTAATAACGTCAATGCCCATCCGCTATTGAATAAACCTGCTTTACTGCCACTATGGAATACCAAACTGCAGAAAAATAATTAAAAGAACGTATCTCATATTACAGGGGAAAAAATCAAGTTGCAGAAGCACATTCAAGTGCAGTTCCTGTAGTTTCAGAAAAGGCAAACAGTGCGCTACCTGAGCTACTTACACACGTGGTACAGGAGTGAAAGGGGCAGGAGAGGGTTCCCAAGAATTCAGCGCCATCCGCCCAGGGTGGCGGGATTCCCAGCACGGAGAATCGATTGCTATCGTCTGCTGTCCCGCGGGCACGATGGAGCGCTCCTACCGTACTCTCCACTTTTGGTGTATTTGGAACGTTTCATGCCGTATTAAAATAAAACATGGCTAAGCTGGATGTGGGGTGGCGGTGTGGGATAAAATAGAGGGGTGCTGCAGCTGGGCGGTGAGCCCCCTGCACCTGTGCACCTGAACGGGTTTGCCCGCAAGGGCCGGGCCGGGGCCGGGGCCTGGGACGTGGGTGGAGCCGGGGCGGGGGCGGGGCCCTTCGCGGTGCCGTGAACGCTGAGGCCACCTCGCTGCGCAGGCGCGGTCGTGAGCTCCTCAGACGGGGCGGGGCGATCCGTAGGCAGGGCCTGACGCCGCAGTCCTCCTTGGCCGGAGCCTCAACGGATGGGCGGGGAGGGGGCGGGGCCGGGCAACCCGGAAGGTCCGGCGTCCCAGCCGCCTACCTCGCTGGGACCCTGGTCTTGCTGTCCCCCGCTGGCCTCCTGCCCAAGCGACTGCGGCCAGGATGGGCCGGAAGGTGACCGTGGCCACCTGCGCACTCAACCAGTGGGCCCTGGACTTCGAGGGCAATTTGCAAAGAATTTTAAAGAGTGAGTCTGGGGCGGCGGGGGCACCGGTTTGGGCTCCATTTTCTTTTTCTCTCTGTACTTACAGGTATTGAAATTGCCAAAAACAGAGGAGCAAGATACAGGCTTGGACCAGAGCTGGAAATATGGTGAGAACAGACACAGACACCCTGGGGTCGTCTTCTGGAGCTCACCTTCTCACTGTCTCTGCAGCGGCTACGGATGTTGGGATCATTATTACGAGTCGGACACCCTCTTGCACTCGTTTCAAGTCCTAGCGGCCCTTGTGGAGTCTCCCGTCACTCAGGACATCATCTGCGACGTGGGGATGTAAGTGCCAGTGTGAGTGTGGAAGGGCAAACAGACACACATGTACCTCCCCTCTCTCCTGCAGGCCTGTAATGCACCGAAACGTCCGCTACAACTGCAGAGTGATATTCCTCAACAGGTAGGCCCCCTGCCCCCACCCCGGGAGGGTGACGGTGTGCACAGCCCTGTTCCCCTGTCTGCAGGAAGATCCTGCTCATCAGACCCAAGATGGCCTTGGCCAATGAAGGCAACTACCGCGAGCTGCGCTGGTTCACCCCGTGGTCGAGGAGTCGGTGAGTCGGGTGCCTGACCACTCCTGGGATGTCATCCTCAGCTCCTCGGTGTTTTCCTCTCCAGGCACACAGAGGAGTACTTTCTGCCTCGGATGATACAGGACCTGACAAAGCAGGTGAGTCCCTGGGTGTGGAGCCCGTTTTTCAGGAATCTCATGCACTCTTCTCTTCCGACTGCAGGAAACCGTACCCTTCGGAGATGCGGTGCTGGTGACATGGGACACCTGCATTGGAAGTGAGATCTGTGAGGAGCTCTGGACACCCCACAGGTCAGCCCCATGCCCCTGTGCTGTCTGATCGCGGCCTGTTCTCTTCACCTGCCTCTGCCTGCAGCCCGCACATCGACATGGGCCTGGATGGCGTGGAGATCATCACCAACGCCTCGGGCAGCCACCAAGTGCTGCGCAAAGCCAACACCAGGGTGGATCTCGTGACTATGGTCACCAGCAAGGTAGGGGCTGGGCCAGGGAGCGTGCGCCACAGGACCACTCCGCTATGGGGTCCTCCTTTTTCAGAACGGTGGGATTTACTTGCTGGCCAACCAGAAGGGTTGTGACGGGGACCGCCTGTACTACGACGGCTGTGCCATGATTGCCATGAACGGAAGCGTCTTTGCTCAAGGATCCCAGTTTTCTCTGGATGACGTGGTAATGAGCGGGCCTGGACATGCCTGGGGGAGTCACGGGTTCTCTTTGAAATTTCCTTCTCCAGGAAGTCCTGACGGCCACGCTGGATCTGGAGGACGTCCGGAGCTACAGGGCGGAGATTTCATCTCGAAACCTGGCGGTGAGTGCTCCAGTAGACACCTGTGTGGGATGGGAGTCATTCTGTCTTGAATCTCCATTGCCAGGCCAGCAGGGCGAGCCCCTACCCCAGAGTGAAGGTGGACTTTGCCCTCTCGTGCCACGAGGACTTGCTGGCACCCATCTCTGAGCCCATCGAGTGGAAATACCACAGCCCTGAGGAGGAGATAAGGTGTGTGGCCCCTGACCCCTGGGAGGGACCTGCCTCCGGGCTCCATGTTCTGATTGCCCTGCAGCCTTGGACCTGCCTGCTGGCTCTGGGATTTTTTAAGACGAAGTCAACAGGTAAGACTTCCAGTTTCTAGTGAGCCCACTTTTCTGCTCACGCTGTCTGATTGGTCCATTCCAGGCAGGGTTTTTGCTGCCCTTGAGTGGCGGGGTGGACAGCGCAGCCACCGCCTGCCTCATCTACTCCATGTGCTGCCAGGTCTGCGAGGCCGTGAGGAGTGGAAGTAGGTGACATCTGTTGGCTTGAGGGAGGCTCACTTCCACCCATTCTGTCCTGGTGGTTTTCAGATGAGGAAGTGCTGGCTGATGTCCGCACCATCGTGAACCAGATCAGCTACACCCCCCAGGATCCCCGAGACCTCTGTGGACGCATACTGACCACCTGCTACATGGCCAGCAAGAACTCCTCCCAGGAGACGTGCACCCGGGCCAGAGAGTTGGCCCAGCAGATTGGAAGGTAGAGTTGGTCCCTGGTATTGGGCATGGCAGGCTGCCTTCAACGCCTATCCTTCTCCTTCCAGCCACCACATCAGTCTCAACATCGATCCAGCCGTGAAGGCCGTCATGGGCATCTTCAGCCTGGTGACGGGGAAGAGCCCTCTGTTTGCAGCTCATGGAGGAAGCAGCAGGGAAAACCTGGCGCTGCAAAATGTGCAGGTGCCCCCGCCTGGGCCGGCGTCCCCTGGGGGGAACCCGTTATTTCCTCTGTTGTGTTTTCCAGGCTCGAATACGGATGGTCCTCGCCTATCTGTTTGCTCAGTTGAGCCTCTGGTCTCGGGGTGTCCACGGTGGGCTCCTCGTGCTGGGATCCGCCAACGTGGATGAGAGGTGAGTGTGGCCCAGTGGCACGTGGTGGTGGGGGAACCCGCGCTCTTTCTCCCTCTCCCTGCAGTCTCCTGGGCTACCTGACCAAGTACGACTGCTCCAGTGCGGACATCAACCCCATAGGCGGGATCAGCAAGACGGACCTCAGGGCCTTCGTCCAGTTCTGCATCCAGCGCTTCCAGCTTCCTGCCCTGCAGAGGTGAGTGTGCTCACGGGCTGTGGCTCCACAGCCACTGACCGACCTCTGTGTGTTTTGGCTGCAGCATCCTGTTGGCGCCGGCCACCGCAGAGCTGGAGCCCTTGGCTGATGGACAGGTGTCCCAGACCGACGAGGTAATGGCGGTGGCTTTGCCATGATGCTTCCTGTCATCATGGAACAGATTTTTGTTGTGCACAGGAAGATATGGGGATGACATATGCGGAGCTCTCGGTCTATGGGAAACTCAGGAAGGTGGCCAAGATGGGGCCCTACAGCATGTTCTGCAAACTCCTCGGCATGTGGAGACACATCTGCACCCCGAGACAGGTAAAGCCTGTGAGACGCATCACAGAGGGAGGAACATGAAGCTCGTGTGTTGCACGCCCACCAGGTCGCTGACAAAGTGAAGCGGTTTTTCTCCAAGTACTCCATGAACAGACACAAGATGACCACGCTCACACCCGCGTACCACGCCGAGAACTACAGCCCTGAGGACAACAGGTTTGATCTGCGACCATTTCTGTACAACACAAGCTGGCCTTGGCAGTTTCGGTGCATAGAAAATCAGGTAAATCCAGCAGAAATGTTTCTCTCTCCATGGGGGCTGTGGTGTCACAGGCCTCTCTTTCCAGGTGCTACAGCTCGAGAGGGCAGAGCCACAGTCCCTGGACGGCGTGGACTGAGGCCGGTTCCTTCCTGGAGGCCTCCTGTCCTCGGGGACCCCAGCACCTCATCATCAGCATTGCTGGAGCCAAGGGTAGGAGCCCTACACTAGGAGCCCAGGATGGGACGGCGCATCAGCCGAGAGGGAGGGAACTTTTCAGTCAAATTCCTCAAAAAGAGGCTGGAATAAAGCCTGGGCTTAAAAAGAGGCTGGAATCCAATGCACATGATTTTGACCTCCCGCCAGCGTGCGCTTCCCCGCGAAGTCTGGCATTCTCCGAAGGAAGCCGCCTGGGTAGGAGGGTTCCAACCGCCGCCCCGTGTGGCATCTTTGCTGCAGGAACAAGAACAGTAGCTCCCGGGAAGGGAGGGGTGTCATGAGCAGAAAATGAAGGAGAGAAGACCTTCTCTCCCACCCACACACACCTTCCTGTCCTGGGTTCCAGAAGGTTCTGGGGAGATGGTCCCTGCAGAGCTTTCTTCCTGGGAGTCTGGGGACCAGTCGGCCTTACTCCT